CCTGACCTCGTGATCCGCCCGCCTTGGCCTCCCAAAGTGCTGGTATTACAGGCGTGAGCCACCGTGCCTGGCCGTCCCATCATTTTTTAAGATAAATTCACATACCATAAAACTTACCATTTTATTTTCTCTCTCTTTTCTCTTTCTTCCTTTCTTTCTTTTTTTTTTTTTTTTTTTTTTGCAGGCTGGAGTGCAGTGGCCCTATCGTGGCTCACTGCAACCTTGAATTCCTGGGCTCAAGAGATCCTCCCACCTCAGCCTCCCGAGTAGCAGTAGCTGAGACTATCAGTGCGCACCACCAAGCCTGAGTAATTACAATACTTTTTTCTTTTTCCTTTTCTTGATTTTCCGTAGAGATGGGGTCTTCCTATTTTGTCCAGGCTGATCTGGAACTCCTGCCCTCAAAGGATCCTCCTGTCTAATTCTCCCAAAGTGCTGGGATTACAGGCATGTGCCACCGCGCCTGGCCAAATGCACCCCCTTTTTTTAAGTGTACAATTCAATGGTTTTTAATAGATTCACAAAGTCATGGAACCATCACACCTATCTAATTTCAAAATGTTTTCATCACTCCAAAAAATAACCCCATATGGGAGGCCGAGGCGGGCAGGTCACTCGAGACCAGCCTGGCCAACATATTGAAACCCCGTCTCCACTAAAGATACAAAAATTAGTCGGGCGTGATGGCGCACGCGTGTAGTCCCAGCTGCTCGGGAGGCTGAGGCAGGAGAATCGCTTGAACCCGGGAGGCGGAGGTTGCAGTGAGCCCAGATCGCCCCACTGCACTCCAGCCTGGGCGACAGAGCGAGACTCCGTCTCAAAAATATCTAATTAATTAATAAAAATAAAATAAATAAATAAATAACCCCATGCCTTCTGCCTCTGTGGCTTTGCCTGTTCTCGGTATTTTGTGTCAATGGACCCATGCATGGGGGTGGGCCGGGCACCTTTCAAACGTTCAGCCCCCAGGACGGCCCGTGGCCTCCGGATTGGACGGCGCGAGCTGGGTGTGTGTGGGTCGCTCAATCGCTCCGGAGCTTCTGGAGGGGGCAGATGCAGGTGCCGGCTGCTGCAGTGCAGTAGCTGCTGGAGGCTGGGGAGGCCCGGACCCGGTGCAGGAAGACGCCGACCACGCGGGCTCCTGATCGCGGGCGCCCACAGCGCGGACATGGCGGGCTGGTGGCCGGCGTTGTCGCGCGCGGCCCGGCGCCACCCGTGGCCCACCAACGTGCTGCTTTACGGCTCGCTCGTCTCGGCCGGGGACGCGCTGCAACAGCGGCTGCAGGGCCGCGAGGCCAACTGGCGCCAGACGCGGCGCGTGGCCACGTTGGTGGTGACCTTCCACGCCAACTTCAACTACGTGTGGCTGCGCCTGCTGGAGCGCGCGCTCCCGGGCCGAGCGCCGCACGCCCTGCTGGCCAAGTTGCTGTGCGACCAGGTGGTCGGTGCGCCCATCGCGGTCTCGGCCTTCTATGTCGGTGAGGGGCCGGGAGGGGACCTGGGGGGTGGGCTTTTAAAATTTTTTTTGGGTTTTGCAAATAGGTATGAGCATTCTCCAAGGAAAGGATGACATATTTTTGGACCTGAAACAGAAATTCTGGAATACCTATCTGGTAAGATAGGCGTTTGAAAATGTAATCACTATAAGTTGTTGCTTTTTTTTTTTCCCAATTCCAGAGTGGACTGATGTACTGGCCCTTTGTACAGGTAAGTTCCACCTACTCAGTAATATGAACTCATGTGGCCCTAACGGACTCTCTCTCTGTTCCAGCTGACCAACTTCAGCCTTGTTCCTGTTCAATGGAGAACAGCTTACGCTGGAGTCTGTGGTTTTCTCTGGGCCACCTTCATCTGTTTTTCCCAGCAGAGTGGTGACGGCACATTCAAGTCAGCTTTCACCATTTTATATACAAAGGGGACCAGTGCCACAGAAGGGTACCCGAAGAAATGAGAAGTCAAGGACTCTCTTAAAGGGACCACATTTTTTACCTAAAATGCACAGAATTGCCTGCAGACAAAATATTTGATGTGCCAATTATGCACTTCATTTTGAGGAATTACTACTATTTATAGACCCACTTTTTAAAAAATTATCAATGATTATTTTTGAATTGTATTCAGACTTTTTTCCTGTTCTAGTCTGAAATATTACTTCTCTAATATTTTGGTTAATATGAATAATAGTGGCAAAATGGCATTTTAGAATTATTAATATTTCTAATATTTTAACACAAGTTTCAGGAAACTTGGTTTTGATTGTTCACATTTCTATTCTAAAATCTCAGGTTATCTCCTGAACACTTTTGGGCAGATGAAGTTTTATACCAAAAAATAGTTCTTAGAGTGAATTTTAATTTACATAGAACTCAATCGAAATGAAGATTTAATAACCAGATTTCTTTCTCCAAAACATACACAATTTGTTATTTTAGTAAATACCTTTTTTTTTTTTTTTTTTTTTTGTGGTGGAGTCTTGCTGTCTCCCCGGCTGGAGCGCAGTGGCACGATCGCGGCTCACTGCAGCCTCCATCCTCTGGGTTCAAGCAATTCTCCTGCCTCAGGCTCCTGAGTAGCTGGGATTACAGGCACGTGACACCAGGCCCAGCTGATTTTTGTATTTTTGTTCATTTGCTTTTGTTTTTGACACAGAGTCTCGCTCTGTCGCCCAGGCTGGAATGCAGTTGTGAGATCTCGGCTCACTGCAAGCTCCGCCTCCCGGGTTCACGCCATTCTGCGTCAGCCTCCCAAGTAGCTGGGACTACAGGCACCTGCCACGATGCCTAGCTAATTTTTTGTATTTTTAGTAGAGATGAAGTTTCACCGTGTTGGCCAGGATGGTCTTGATCTCCTGACCGCATAATCCACCCACCTCGGCCTCCCAAAGTGCTGGGATTACAGGCGTGAGCCACCACAACCGACTTTTTTTTTTTTTTTTTTTTTGAGACAGAGACTCGCTCTGTCACCCAGGCTGGAGTGCAGTGGCATGATTTCGGCTCACTGCAACCTCTGTCTCCTGGGTTCAAACGATCCTACTGCCTCATCCTTCGGAGTAGCTGGGATTACAGGCAGGTGCCACCATGCCTGGCTCATTTTTGTATTTTTAGTAGAGAGGGCGTTTTGCCATGTTGGCTAGGCTGGTCTCTGTCCGTCCTCTGAGCTCAAGCTAAGCCATCATATCCCAGTGACCTGCACATATACATCCAGATGGCCTGAAGTTACTGAAGATCCACAGAAGTGAAAATAGCCTTAACTGATGACATTGCACCATTGTGATATGTTACTGCCCCACCCTAACTGATCAATGTACTTTGTAATCCTCCCACCCTTAAGAAGGTTCTTTTTAATTCTCCCCACCCTTGAGAATGTACTTTGTGAGATCCACCCCTGCCCGCAAAACATTGCTCCAAACTCCACCACCTATCCCCAAACCTGTAAGAACTAATGATAATCCACCACCCTTTGCTGACTCCTTTTTTGGACTCAGCCCGCCTGCACTCAGGTGAAATAAACAGCCATGTTGCTCATACAAAGCCCGTTTGGTGGCCTCTTCACACGGACACGTGAGACAGTCTCCAACTCCTGGCCTCAACTGATCCACTCTCATTGGCCTCCCAAGGTGCTGGGATTATAGGCATGAGCCACCGCACCTGGCTCAGTAAGTACATTTTTTATTATCAAAAACAGAGTAGTGTATGATTGGCGTATTCTGTGTAGAATGTATTTTATTGATGTCTTCTATTTTTATAATTTTTAATGAATGCTTTTTAGTTTTGGGCAGATTCAGTTGACTAAAGCACCTCATTTCCCAGATACATGAAATAAAATACTTGGTTTCTTTTCCAATTTCACACTGATGTTATTTTGTGAAAATCAGTGCTTTAAGATAAATATTTATACTTTAAGGTAAACATGAGAAACTTGATCTAATATTTAATATTTATTCAGTTCTACGCTTTATTAACTTCTACACCAGCAGATTTAAAAATTATGTAACTATCTCAAGAAGTTTCACTTGGACGTAGTGGTTCACGCTTGTAATCCCAGCACTTTGGGAGGCTGAGGTGGGAGGATTGCTTAAGGCAAGGAGTTTGAGACCAGCCTGGGCAATACAGCAAGATCCCATCTCTATTTTAAAGAAAAGTTTCACTTTGGGAGGCCAAGGCGGTTGGATCACAAGGTCAGGAGATCGAGACCATCCTGGCTAACATGGTAAAACCCCATCTCTACTAAAAATACAAAAAATTAGCCAGGCGTGGTGGTGGGCGCCTGTAGTCCCAGCTACTCGGGAGGCTGAGGCAGACGAATGGCATGAACCCGGGAGGCAGAGATTGCAGTGAGCTGAGATTGTGCCACTGCACTCCAGCCTGGGTGACAGAGTGAGACTCCGTCTCAAAAAAAAAAAGTTTCAGTAAATTCCACCTAAGAATTCCACCAGAGTTCTGTCATCTCCAATGTCATGTTCCACAGATTTCAAGTTGTGAAGCCCTGAACTGTTAATTTATCCTGAGAATGTATATTTAAGCTTAATTTAAGACTATATACCTAAAAATTGAGCATATAATTTGTATAATTTGTTTATGTAAGTTTCTGTAAGTCATAAATATGTAGTTTCCAAGTGGATAATTTACCTGAATGTAAAAGGCATTAATATATTTTACATTATTGGGACCATAGTACAGAAATTTCTAAATGGTTTGTAAAATAACTTGTTATTTGCTTTGTTGTAAAAGTAGTTAATACAATGGAAAAATGGTTTCGTAATAAGAAGATACATTTTAACATCAAAACGTAGGCCGGGCACAGTGGCTTACGCCTGTAATCCCAGCACTTTGGGAGGCCGAGGCGGGCAGATCACGAGGTCAGGAGATCGAGACCATCCTGGCTAACATGGTGAAACGCCATCTCTACTAAAAATACAAAAAATTAGCTGGGCATGGTGGCGGGCGCCTGTAGTCCCAGCTGCTCTGGAGGCTGAGGCAGGAGAATTGCATGAACCCGGGAGGCGGAGCTTGCAGTGAGCAGAGATCAGGCCACTGCACTCCAGCCTAGGCGACAGAGCGAGAATCTGTCTCAAAACAAACAAACAAACAAAAAACTGTACCCAAGTTAATTATAAGTACTACCTGGTGCAAAACTTTACAGAAGCTGTGGTATCACTTTTATGATAGAAGAATAGTGTTTGCATTTTGTATAAAAGTACTTGGGGCTGGGCATGATCGCTTATGTCTATAATCCAAGTGCTTTGGGAGGCGAAGGCAGGTGGATCATCTGAGCCCAGGAGTTTGAGACCAGCCTAGGCAACATGGCAAGAGCCTGTCTCTCCAAAACCTACAAAAATTAGCCAAGCATGGTGGTGTGAGCCTGTAGTCCCAGCTACTTGGAAGACTCATGCAGGAGGATCTCTCGAGCTCAGGAGGCAGAAGATGAATAAATAAATGGATGCAACTGAATGAGATGAGGTCTCTCTTGAAGGAGAGAGCAAAAGAGATTTAAATAATAACAATTATAAGAAGGCTGGGCGCGGTGGCTCATGCTTGTAATCCCAGCACTTTGGGAGGCCAAGGCAGGTGGATCGGTTGAGGTCAGGAGTTCAAGACCAGCATGGCCAACACAGTGAAACCCCGTCTCTATTAAAAATACAAAATTAACCGGACATGGTAGTGCGTCCTGTAGTCTCAGCTACTCAGGTGGCTGAGACAGGAGAATCGCTTGAACCTGGGAGGCATAGGTTGTAGTGAGCCGATAAATATAAAAAGTATTAAAGTACTAACAGAAGAAAATTTCCACTGATCACCCTTTAGCTTTAAATAATGCAGAAGCATATGCCCAGTTTACTTGTAATTAAAAATCATGCATCATTCACAATTTATCAGTCTTTTTTGTTTGTACAAAAACTAATATAAGTTATTCTCTTTTATTTGTATTGTGATTGGTTTGATGAGAGGGAATTAGGCCACTTGAGAGTTTGTGCGTGTTTATAATTTTCTGGCTGGGCCCGGTGGCTCATGCCTGTAATCCCAGCACTTTGGGAGGCCAAGGCGGGCGGATCACTTGAGCTCAGGAGTTTGAGACCAACTTGGGCAATGTGGTGAAACCCTATCCCTACCAAAAATACAAAAATTAGCCGGGTGTGGTGGCTTGCACCTGTCCTCCCAGCTACTTGGGGGTGCTGAGGCAGGAGGATCACTCAAGCCCAGGAGGTGGAGGTTGCAGTGAGCCGAGATCACGCCACTGCACTCCAGGAAGGGCAACAGAGCAAGACTGTGTCTATAAAAAAAAAAAAAAGAAAGAAAAGTAAATTAACTTTGGTATTTCAGGTTGTATTTATATGGGGACTTCACATCAACTATGTTCACTACAATTGACCAAGTTAAGTGTAGACAGTCTCTTTAATAGAGAGATTATCTGGAACTGCAATTTTTTTTTTTTTTTTGAGACAGAGTTTCGCTTTGTAGCCCAGGTTGGAGTGCAGTGTCGCGATCTCGCCTCACTGCAACCTCTGTCTCCCGGGTTCACGCCATTCTCCTGCCTCAGCCCAAGTAGCAGGGACTAAAGGCGCCCGCCACCATGACCCACTAATTTTTTTTTTTTTTTGGATTTTTAGTAGAGTCGGGGTTTCACTGTGTTAGCCAGGATGGTCTCAACCTCCTGACCTCGTGATCTGCCTGCCTCTGCCTCCCAGAGTGCTGGGATTACAGGTGTGAGCCACCGCGCCCGGCCTGGAACTGCAATTTCTAACTCATACATCATTGCTATAAACCTTATTTGTTTACTGTTTCTCTTCCAAGGACGGTCAGTCATCCTTTAAAATTCATTTGAAGTTATGAAAAGATAGTTTTTGTTACATGGGCAATTTACTTTTAGTACAGTAAAATGTTATGTGAATTTCTACAGAATGTTTGCTAGAATGAATTATATCTAGGATATGCTTAACAATATATTCTGGAGGCAGCTTTCATTTGAAATTAGGTTCATCTTCTGAGAGTATTAAAAAGTTAATGGGTTTTTGTGCCTGAAGATTTTGATGTTGCATTTGGCTACATTTAATCCACTTTCACCCATAAGGTTTAGCATCTAAAAAAATTAAATCACTGCTAATGCAATTAAAATGACTGAAAAAGTTTCTTTTAATACTTTCAACAGC